AGAGACCATGTATTTCAACTTCCTCACGGAGTGGCATGCAGGCAGCAGCCTTGGGAACCCCGATTGCCCCTCCTCACACCTGCCCATCATAGGACTTGGGCGACGGGGTGGTGAAGTCAGGCTGTGGCCCCAGCGGCGCCACGAGGCCGAAAACCGGCGCTCAGCCTCATCCCGGTGGCTGCAGAGTGCCAAGCGCCAGGTCCTGCGCTCCGGGCGCGGGTCAGAAGCAGCTGGCAAGGGCAGCGCAGCCTGTGGGCCCTTGGGCGCTGGCCGGCCGCAGCTCCGGGAAGCCACGTCAGCCCACGGGCGCTGCAGCTGCAGCCGCCACCAGCACATGGAGCAGGGGTCCCCGAGGATTGGGAATCCCCGACCAGGCCTGCGCCTCCAGCCGCGCGGACCCCGGGGCCAGCCTGGCCGCGGCAAGTCAGGCAGTCTGCGGCAGGAGCGCCGGGCATGGGCTTCGGCCGGGGGTGCAGGAGGCGCGCACCCTCCGGCCGGATGGCGGCGCACTCAGGGCTCAGGAGGCCATCCCACGGGAGCCCCGCCAGCCCCCGCCGGAGCCCGAGCTGCAGTGCCGCCTGCAAGTGGTGCGCTGGCTGCAGCTGTGGCAACCCCAGATCCCGTCCTCCCGCCTCGCACCCATCAGCGCGGACCCCGGGGGCGACGCAGTGGCGATGTCGGGCTGTGGGCCCAGCGGTGGCACTAGGCGGAGAAGCACCACTCAACCCCATCCCTGGGCTGCAGAGGGCCCAGCGCGGGGGGCTCCGAGCGTCGGGAGCCTGTGGAAGAGAAGAGCGCGCGGGCGACAGTTAAACAGGCCCTGGGGCAGGGCGCGCCTCGCGCTCCAGGGAGCCCCGCCCTCCCGCGGCACCTCCGCAGCAACCGCCGCCTGCACTGGGCGCGCGAGAGCTGCTAGGGCGGTTTCTCTGCCTCGGGCCTGTTGGGCAGGGCCGGCTAAGGTGCGCGTGCTCGCTGGTTCTAACCCTTCTGTTGGGCGTTTCTGCTGAGAGGCGGGAGGCGCTGAGAGTCTGTGCGAAGGTCCGTGGACAGACTGCTTTGCCTGTTGTTGCTCTTCGGAGGCGGCGATCCCCGAAGGCGAGCTGAAATACGGCTGCAGGCTACAATTTGCAGCCGACCATTATGGATGACAAGGAGCCGAAGAGGTGGCCCACCCTCAGGGACCGCTTGTGCTCGGATGGCTTCTTATTTCCCCAATACCCCATTAAACCGTATCATCTGAAGGGGATCCACAGAGCTGTCTTCTATCGTGATCTGGAGGAACTGAAGTTCGTTCTGCTCACGCGTTATGACATCAATAAGAGAGACAGGAAGGAAAGGTAATGGGGGCCGGGAGCCGGGGCTGCGGGAGACATGTTTTAAAAAGTCCTGTCACTCTCACAGGACCGCCCTACATTTGGCCTGTGCCACTGGCCAACCGGAAATGGTACATCTCCTGGTGTCCAGAAGATGTGAGCTTAACCTCTGCGACCGTGAAGACAGGACACCTCTGATCAAGGTACATAGTAGCTGACTCTTTTTGAGCATGAGTATTTGCATGTTTCTCGGTCTAATACTGACAGGCTGTACAACTGAGGCAGGAGGCTTGTGCAACTCTTCTGCTGCAAAATGGCGCCGATCCAAATATTACGGATGTCTTTGGAAGGACTGCTCTGCACTACGCTGTGTATAATGAAGATACATCCATGATAGAAAAACTTCTTTCATATGGTGCAAATATTGAAGAATGCAGCGAGGTATAGGTCAACCAATGTTATTTTCAAACTATTGTGATTATAAATTGTTGCTGTTATTTTACAGGATGAATATCCGCCACTGTTCCTTGCTGTGAGTCAAAGAAAAGTGAAAATGGTGGAATTTTTATTAAAGAAAAAAGCAAATATAAATGCCGTTGATTATCTTGGCAGGTACAGACCTTAGTTCTTATTGTGTTGTTTTTTAAAGTTTTTAATTACCTCTCTGTTATTTTAGATCAGCCCTCATACATGCTGTTACTCTTGGAGAAAAAGATATAGTCATTCTTCTTCTGCAGCACAATATTGATGTGTTTTCTCGAGATGTGTATGGAAAGCTTGCAGAAGATTATGCCAGCGAGGCTAAGAACAGAGTGTAAGTCTTTACATAAAAAGGCTAATGAACACAAAATATTAATTTCATTTATTTTTATGCATAGCATTTTTGAACTAATTTATGAATATGAAAGAAAGAAACATGAAGAGCTTTCTATAAATAGCAATCCAGGTAAGATTTCTGATAGTGAATTACTCTTGATGATGATTGATGATGTATCCCTTTTGCTTTTCAGTGTCTTCTCAGAAACAACCAGCCTTGAAGGTAATTACACATTCATTTCTGTTTTGAACTATGTATTGATTATTTTGTTTCAAATCCCACTCAGGCTACAAGTGGCAAGGAAGATTCTATCTCGAATATAGCCACAGAAATAAAGGATGGACAAAAATCTGGGACAGGTATTTTGGAATACACATCTAATGTCATGTTCATGAGTGATTATGTATCCCTTCTGGTTTTCAGTGTCTTCTCAGAAACAACCGGCCTTGAAGGTATTATACTCTCATTCATATTTTGAATAATTGTATTGATTATTTTGTTTGAAATCCCATTCAGGGTACAAGTGACAAGAACGATTCTGTTTCGAACACAGCCACAGAAATAAAAGATGAACAAAAATCTGGGACAGGTAATTTTGCAATACACATTTAATGCCACGTTATGAGTGATTATGTATCCCTTCTGGTTTTCAGTGTCTTCTCAGAAACAACCGGCCTTGAAGGTATTATACTCTCATTCATATTTTGAATAATTGTATTGATTATTTTGTTTGAAATCCCATTCAGGATACAAGTGACAAGAACGATTCTGTTTCGAACACAGCCACAGAAATAAAAGATGAACAAAAATCTGGGACAGGTAATTTTGCAATACACATTTAATGCCATGTAATTTAAAATGCATTTTACTTTTTGTTTGATAGTGCTTCCTGCTGTTGAACAGTGTTTAAACAGGTATGATTTCACAGATTTTTTAAAGTGATATGGCTCATTTTTGCTGTATCTTTTTGCTCTGTAGGAGTCTCTACAGACCGGATGCTGTTGCACAGCCTGTGACAGAGGATGAGTTTGCTTTGGAATCTGAGGTAGAGTACTCTCTTGTGAAATTAATTTTCTCTTATTCTTAAACCTATTGTGTTTTTCTTCTAGATTATTTCAAAACTATACATCCCAAAGAGAAAGATTATTTCTCCACGATCTATAGAAGATGGTAAGTTATTTGAAGCCTGCCTATTGTAGTATATTTAAAATGCATTTTACTTTTTCTTTAATAGTGCTTCCTCCTGTTGAAGAGGCTGTTGACAGGTATGATTTCAGAGATTTTTTAAAGTGATATGGCTCATTTTTTTCATATCTTTTTGCTCTGTAGGTGTCTCTACCTACTGGACCGTTTTGCACAGGCTGTGACAAAGGATAAGTTTGCTTTGGAATCTGAGGTAGAGTACTCTCTTGTGAAATTAATTTTCTCTTATTCTTAAACCTATTGTGTCTTTCTTCTAGAATATTTCAGAACCATACTTTACAAACAGAAGGACTATTTCTCAACAATCTGCAGAAAAGTGTAAGCTATTTGAAACCTGACTATTATATTATTTCATCTACTCTTGACTTTGTTTTTACTGTAGTAGATGCTGCATGTGGCATTGACAAAACAGAAAATGGAACCTTGTTTGAAGACCAAAATGTTGATAAGGTAAATGAAGATGTGGTTAAAAGCCAACATAGTTCTGAAGATTTCTTTTTTTTTTTTTTAATAGGAAGGAAAAGCACTACCAGCAACTGGACAAAAAGCAAATGGTATTGGTATTATAAAAAGTGCTCCATGAGAGGTAGTCAATTATGTGTTCCTTTTGCTTTGTAGTGTCTCCTGAGCAACCGCCTTTATTCACGGTAAACATATTTTCTTTAATTATTAACAAAATATGTTAATCATTATGTTGTCAAACCCATTCAGCATACGGTGAAAGACAGTGATCACATTTCAACTAGATTCTTAGGAAGTATGGATTCACTAACTTCCAGTGAAGGTAAATTTGCCACTACAAATTTCATTCTAGAAAAACTTAATTATGTGTCCCTTTTGCTTTGTAGAATCTTCTGAGCGACCTCCTTTATCCACGGTAAACAAATATATTTTCATTTTTAATTAACAATATTAATCATTATGTTGTAAAACCCATTCAGCTTACTCTGAAAGAGGCAGATCCCAGTTCAAAAGCAGCCATGAGAAGGAAGGATTCACCACCTCCAGGAAAAGGTAAATTTGCCAATACAAATTTCATCTGGAAAATGATTGATTATGTATCCCTTTTGCTTTTCAGTGTCTTCTCAGAAACAACCAGCTGAGAAGGTAATTAAAGTCTCATTTATATGTTGAACTATATATTGATTATTTTGTTTCAAATCCCATTCAGGCTACAAGTGACGACAAAGATTCTGTTTCAAATATAGCCACAGAAATAAAGGAGGGACCAATATCTGGGACAGGTAATTTTGCAAAACACTTCTAATGTCATGTTGTGAGTGATTATGTATCCCTTTTGCTTTTCAGTGTCTTCTCAGAAACAACCAGCTGAGAAGGTAATTAAAGACTCATTTATATGTTGAACTATGTATTGATTATTTTGTTTCAAATCCCATTCAGGCTACAAGTGATGAGAAAGATTCTGTTTCAAATATAGCCACAGAAATAAAGGAGGGACAACAATCTGGGACAGGTAATTTTGCAAAACACATTTAATGTCATGTTATGATGAATTATATATTTCTTTTACTTTTCAGTGTCTCCTCAGAAACAATCAGCCTGGAAGGTAGTTACTCTTTCATTTATATTTTGAATTATGTATTGACTATTTTGTTTCTCTTTCCATTCAGGTTATATTTAAAAAGAAAGTTTCTCTTTTGAATATTGCCACAAGAATAACGGGCGGTGGGAAATCTGGAACAGGTAATTTGGCAATACACATTTAATGTCATGTGATGAGTGATTATGTATCCCTTTTGCTTTTCAGTGTCTTCTCAGAAACAACCACCCTCAAAGGTAATTAAACTCTCATTTATATTTTGTATTAGTTTATTGATAATTTGCTTCAAATTACTTTCAGGCTACAAGTGACAAGACAGATTCTGCTTTGAATATAGCTACAGAAATAAAGGATGGACTACAATGTGGGACAGGTAATTTTGCAAAACACATTAAATGTCATGTTGGGGCTCATCAAAGCTGCACATTCTGATTCAGCAGGCCGGAGATTCTTCATTTGTAATAAGTTCTCGGGTGACGCTGATGCTGCTGGTCTTGGACATGATCTTCGCGGTAAGATTATAGACTTCCCCACATTGAAATTGACATATGAGTGATTATCCCTTTTGTTTTTCAGTGTCTTCTCAGAAACAACCAGCCTTGAAGGTAATTAAACTTTCATTTATATTGTGAACTAGTTATTTATTATTTTCTTTCAAATTCCATTCAGGCTACAACTGACGAGGAAGATTCTGTTTCGAATATAGCCACAGAAATAAAGGATGGAGAAAAATCTGGGACAGGTAATTTTGCAAAAGACATTTAATGTCATGTTATGAGTGATTATGTATCCCTTTTGCTTTTCAGTGTCTTCTCAGAAACAACCAGCCTTGAAGGTAATTAAACTCTCATTTACATTGTAGTCTATTTATTTATTATTTTCTTTCAAATTCCATTCAGGCTACAACTGACGAGGAAGATTCTGTTTTGAATATAGCCACAGAAATAAAGGATGGAGAAAAATCTGAGACAGGTAATTTGCAAAACACATTCAATGTCATGTTCATGAGTGATTATGTATCCCTTTTGCTTTTCAGTGTCTTCTCAGAAACAACCAGCCTTGAAGGTAATTAAACTCTCATTTACATTGTATTCTATTTATTTATTATTTTCTTTCAAATTCCATTCAGGCTACAACTGACGAGGAAGATTCTGTTTCGATTATAGCCACAGAAATAAAGGACGGAGAAAAATCTGGGACAGGTAATTTTGCAAAAGACATTTAATGTCACGTTGTGAGTGATTACGTGTCCCTTTTGCTTTTCAGTGTCTTCTCGGAAAAAACCAGCCTTGAAGGTAATGAAACTCTCATTTATATTGTGAGCTAGTTATTTATTATTTTGTTTCAAATTCCATTCAGGCTACAAGTGATGAGAAAGATTCTTTTTCGAATATAACCAGAGAAAAAAAGGATGGAGAAATATCTAGGACAGGTAATTTTGCAAAACACATTTAATGTCATGTTATGAGTGATTATGAATCCCTTTTACTTTTCAGTGACTTCTGAGAAACCAGCAGGCTTGAAGGTAATGAAACTGTCATTTATATTGTGACCTAGTAACTTATTATTTCATTTCAAATTCCATTCAGGCTACAAGTGACGAGGAAGATTCTGTTTTGAATATAGCCAGAGGAAAAGAGGATGGAGAAAAAACTAGGAGAGGTAATTTTGAAAAGAGATTTAATGTCATGATCGTGAGTGATTATGTATCCCTTTTGCTTTTCAGTGTCTTCTCGGAAAAAACCAGCCTTGAAGGTAATGAAACTCTCATTCATATTGTGAGCTAGTTATTTATTATTTTGTTTCAAATTCCATTCAGGCTACAAGTGATGAGAAAGATTCTTTTTCGAATATAACCAGAGAAAAAAAGGATGGAGAAACATCTAGGACAGGTAATTTTGCAAAACACATTTAATGTCATGTGATGAGTGATTATGAATCCCTTTTGCTTTTCAGTGTCTTCTCAGAAACCACCAGCCTTGAAGGTAATGAAACTCTCATTTATATTGTGAACGAGTTATTTATTATTTCGTTTCAAATTCTATTCAGGCTACAAGTGACGAGGAAGATTCTGTTTTGAGTATAGCCAGAGAAGAAAAGGATGGAGAAAAATCTAGGACAGGTAATTTTGAAAACAGATTTAATGTCGTGTTCATGAGTGATTATGAATCCCTTTTACTTTTCAGTGTCTTCTGAGCAACCACCAGGCTTGAAGGTAATGAAACTGTCATTTATGTTGTGAACTAGTAATTTATTATTGCATTTCAAATTCCATTCAGGCTACAAGAGATGAGAAAGATTCTCTTTTGAATATAGCCAGAGGAAAAAAGCATGGAGAAAAAACTAGGAGAGGTAATTTTGAAAAGAGATTTAATGTCATGTTCGTGAGTGATTATGTATCCCTTTTGCTTTTCAGTGTCTTCTCGGAAAAAAGCAGCCTTGAAGGTAATAAAACTCTCATTTATATTGTGAGCTAGTTATTTATTATTTTGTTTCAAATTCCATTCAGGCTACAAGTGATGAGAAAGATTCTTTTTCAAATATAACCAGAGAAAGAAAGGATGGAGAAACATCTAGGACAGGTAACTTTGCAAAACACATTTAATGTCATGTTATGAGTGATTATGAATCCCTTTTGCTTTTCAGTGTCTTCTCAGAAACCACCAGCCTTGAAGGTAATGAAACTCTCATTTATATTGTGAACGAGTTATTTATTATTTCATTTCCAATTCCATTCAGGCTACAAGTGACGAGGAAGATTCTGTTTTGAATATAGCCAGAGAAAAAAAGGATGGAGAAAAATCTAGAACAGGTAATTTTGAAAACAGATTTAATGTCATGTTCATGAGTGATTATGAATCCCTTTTACTTTTCAGTGTCTTCAGAGCAACCACCAGGCTTGAAGGTAATGAAACTGTCATTTATATTGTGAACTAGTAATTTATTATTGCATTTCAAATTCCATTCAGGCTACAAGAGACGAGAAAGATTCTCTTTTGAATATAGCCAGAGGAAAAAAGTATGGAGAAAAAACTAGGAGAGGTAATTTTGAAAAGAGATTTAATGTCATGTTCGTGAGTGATTATGTATCCCTTTTGCTTTTCAGTGTCTTCTCGGAAAAAAGCAGCCTTGAAGGTAATAAAACTCTCATTTATATTGTGAGCTAGTTATTTATTATTTTGTTTCAAATTCCATTCAGGCTACAAGTGATGAGAAAGATTCTTTTTCAAATATAACCAGAGAAAGAAAGGATGGAGAAACATCTAGGACAGGTAACTTTGCAAAACACATTTAATGTCATGTTATGAGTGATTATGAATCCCTTTTGCTTTTCAGTGTCTTCTCAGAAACCACCAGCCTTGAAGGTAATGAAACTCTCATTTATATTGTGAACGAGTTATTTATTATTTCATTTCCAATTCCATTCAGGCTACAAGTGACGAGGAAGATTCTGTTTTGAATATAGCCAGAGAAAAAAAGGATGGAGAAAAATCTAGAACAGGTAATTTTGAAAACAGATTTAATGTCATGTTCATGAGTGATTATGAATCCCTTTTACTTTTCAGTGTCTTCTGAGCAACCACCAGGCTTGAAGGTAATGAAACTGTCATTTATATTGTGAACTAGTAATTTATTATTTCATTTCAAATTCCATTCAGGCTACAAGAGATGAGAAAGATTCTCTTTTGAATATAGCCAGAGGAAAAAAGCATGGAGAAAAAACTAGGAGAGGTAATTTTGAAAAGAGATTTAATGTCATGTTCGTGAGTGATTATGTATCCCTTTTGCTTTTCAGTGTCTTCTCGGAAAAAAGCAGCCTTGAAGGTAATAAAACTCTCATTTATATTGTGAGCTAGTTATTTATTATTTTGTTTCAAATTCCATTCAGGCTACAAGTGATGAGAAAGATTCTTTTTCAAATATAACCAGAGAAAGAAAGGATGGAGAAACATCTAGGACAGGTAACTTTGCAAAACACATTTAATGTCATGTTATGAGTGATTATGAATCCCTTTTGCTTTTCAGTGTCTTCTCAGAAACCACCAGCCTTGAAGGTAATGAAACTCTCATTTATATTGTGAACGAGTTATTTATTATTTCATTTCAAATTCCATTCAGGCTACAGGTGACGAGGAAGATTCTGTTTTGAATATAGCCAGAGAAAAAAAGGATGGAGAAAAATCTAGAACAGGTAATTTTGAAAACAGATTTAATGTCATGTTCATGAGTGATTATGAATCCCTTTTACTTTTCAGTGTCTTCTGAGAAACCATCAGGCTTGAAGGTAATGAAACTGTCATTTATATTGTGAACTAGTAATTTATTATTTCATTTCAAATTCCATTCAGGCTACAAGTGACGAGAAAGATTCTGTTTTGAATATAGCCAGAGGAAAAAAGCATGGAGAAAAAACTAGGAGAGGTAATTTTGAAAAGAGATTTAATGTCATGTTCATGAGTGATTATGTATCCTTTTTGCTTTTCAGTGTCTTCTCATAAACAACCAGCCTTGAAGGTAATTAAACTCTCATTTATATTTTGAACTATTTATTGACTGTTGTGTTTCAAATTCCATTCAGGCTACAAGTGACAAGGAAAATTCTGTTCCGAATATGGCCACAGAAACAAAGGATGAACAAATATCTGGGACAGGTAATTTTGCAAACACATTTAATAGGATGTTCATGAGTGATTATGTATCCCTTTTGCTTTTCAGTGTCTTCTCAGAAACAACCAGCCTTGAAGGTAATTAAACTGTCATTTATATTGTGAACTATGTATTCATTATTTTGTTTCAAATTCCATTCAGGCTACAAGTGACAAGAAAGATTCTGTTTCGAATATACCCACAGAAATAAAGGATGGACAACAATCTGGAACAGGTAATTTCACAAAACACATTTAATGTCATGTTATGAGTGATTATGTATCTGTTTTGCTTTTCAGTGTCTTCTCAGAAACAACTGGCCTGGAAGGTAATTAAACACTCATATATATTTTGAACTATGTATTGATTATTTTGTTTCAAATCCCATTCAGGCTACAAGTGTCAAGAAAGATTCTGTTTCGAATATAGCCACAGAGATAAAGGATGGACAAATACGTGGGACAGGTATTTTGGAATACACCTTTAATGTAATGTTCGTGGGTGATTATGTATCCCTTTTGCTTTTCAGTGTCTTCTCAGAGACAACCAGCCTTGAAGGTAATTAAACTCTTATTTATATTGTGAACTAGTGATTTATTATTTTGTTTCAAATTCCATTCAGGCTACAGGTGATGAGAAAGATTCTGTTTCGAATATAGCCAGAGAAATAAAGGATGGAGAAAAATCTGGGACAGGTAATTTTGCAAAACACATTTAATGTCATGTTATGATGGATTATATATTTCTTTTACTTTTCAGTGTCTCCTCAGAAACAATCGGCCCAGAAGGTAGTTACTCTTTCATTTATATTTTGAATTATGTATTGACTATTTTGTTTCTCTTTCCATTCAGGTTATATTTAAAAAGAAAGTTTCTCTTTTGAATATTGCCACAAGAATAACGGGCGGTTGGAAATCTGGAACAGGTAATTTAGCAATATACATTTAATGTCATGTGATGATTGATTATATATTTCTCTTGCTTGTTAGAGTATCCTGAGAATCTGCCCACCTTGAAGGTAATTACTCTTACATTTATATTTTTAATTATGTGCTAATCACTTTGTTTTAAAACCCATTCAGGCTACAATTGAAAATAAAAATTCTGTTCTGAATACAGCCACCAAAATGAAAGATGTACAAACATCCACACCAGGTAAACTTTGCATTGTAGATTTAACTCTGGAACTCATTTTAACTAAATATATAATTTTTTTTAGCAGAACAAGACTTAGAAATGGCATCAGAGGGAGAGCAAAAGAGGCTTGAAGAATATGAAAATAACCAGCCACAGGTATGTAAAAATTTAAAATCAAATTTCTGGTTGACATTTTGAAACAGTGTTATTTATTTTGTAGGTGAAAAACCAAATACATTCTAGGGATGACCTTGATGACATAATTCAGTCATCTCAAACAGTCTCAGAGGACGGTGACTCGCTTTGCTGTAATTGTAAGAATGTCATATTACTCATTGATCAACATGAAATGAAGTGTAAAGGTAGGACCAATGCATAAATATAAGGCTTTTTATTTATCTCTACTTTGTTTTTTCCTGGTTACAGATTGTGTTCACCTATTGAAAATTAAAAAGACATTTTGTTTATGTAAAAGATTAACAGAACTTAAAGATAATCACTGTGAGCAACTTAGAGTAAAAATTCGAAAACTGAAAAATAAGGCTAGTGTACTACAAAAGAGACTATCTGAAAAAGAAGAAATAAAATCGCAGTTAAAGCATGAAACACTTGAATTGGAAAAAGAACTCTGTAGTTTGAGGTATGACCTAGTTTTAAATAAATGTTTGAACTTAAGATAAATTCTAAGATAAGTATATTTACAGATTTGCCATACAGCAAGAAAAAAAGAAAAGAAGAAATGTTGAAGAGTTGCACCAAAAAGTTAGGGAAAAGTTAAGAATCACAGAAGAGCAATATAGGATAGAAGCTGATGTGACAAAACCAATTAAACCGGCTCTCAAATCAGCAGAGGTGGAATTGAAGACAGGAGGAAATAATTCAAATCAGGTAAATTAATGTTTGGTAAAACTTCATATTTCTACTAGTTACAAGTTTGCTTTGTTTTACTTAGGTTTCTGAAACTGATGAAAAAGAAGACCTGCTGCATGAAAACCGCTTGATGCAAGATGAAATTGCCAGGCTCAGGCTGGAAAAAGACACAATAAAAAACCAAAACCTGGAAAAGAAATACTTAAAAGACTTTGAAATTGTGAAAAGAAAGCATGAAGACCTTCAAAAGGCTCTAAAACGGAATGAGGAAACATTAGCAGAAACGATAGCCTGTTATAGTGGACAGCTTGCTGCTCTGACGGATGAAAACACAACGCTCCGTTCTAAACTGGAGAAGCAAAGAGAGAGCGGGCAAAGACTGGAAACAGAAATGCAATCATACCGTTGTAGACTGAATGCTGCTCTATGTGATCATGATCAAAGTCACTCATCAAAAAGAGACCAAGAGCTTGCTTTCCAGGGCACAGTAGATAAATGTTGTCATTTACAGGAAAATTTGAATTCTCATGTTCTGATTCTTTCTCTGCAACTTTCTAAAGCTGAGAGTAAGTTCAGAGTCCTCGAAACTGAGCTCCATTACACAGGAGAGGCTCTGAAAGAAAAGGCTTTGGTTTTTGAACACGTGCAAAGTGAGCTAAAGCAAAAACAGAGTCAAATGAAGGACATTGAAAAAATGTACAAAAGTGGATACAATACAATGGAAAAATGCATAGAAAAGCAGGAAAGATTTTGTCAACTAAAAAAACAAAATATGTTGCTTCAACAGCAACTGGATGATGCTCGCAACAAAGCTGACAATCAAGAAAAAGCAATACTTAATATTCAAGCCAGATGTGATGCTAGAGTAGAAAACCTTCAAGCTGAGTGCAGAAAGCACCGTCTCTTACTAGAAGAAGACAATAAAATGTTGGTGAATGAATTGAATCATTCGAAAGAAAAAAAATGCCAATATGAAAAAGAGAAAGCAGAAAGAGAAGTAAGTATCAAGAAAAATAAGTATTTTTCAAATAAAATCAGTAACAAAAATAACATCTTATCAGGTAGCTGTGAGACAGCTTCAACAAAAACAAGATGATGTCTTAAACAAACGATCAGCAACAAAAGCTTTGCTGGATGCTTCATCGCGTCACTGCATCTATTTAGAAAATGGGATGCAGGATTCAAGGAAGAAATTAGACCAGATGAGAAGTCAAGTATGTATGCAACTTTGCACACCAACAACTGTCAAATGTAATTTTTTAAAATTCTTTGTTTTAGTTTCAAGAAATACAGGATCAACTTACAGCTACTATAAGATGTACTAAGGAGATGGAAGGCGACGCACAAAAGTAAAATTTGAAGCAGCACACAAAATAACTTGTGAGAGTAATTATTTTAAAATGCACATTTTAGGCTTGAAGTAGAAAATGTCATGATGAGAAAAATTATTAAAAAACAGGATGAACAAATTGAGCGGTTTGAGAAAATCCTGCAGCATTCAAGTTTGGTAAGCTGATTTCTTAATTTCTGTCATACTGAAAACATTATAAGTAATATTTGATTTATTTCAGATGCTGCAGGTGTTTGAGAGCTAGATGAAGGTATGTTGCCAAAATTTATGAATTAAATTCCAGCCACTTACCATACTCTGCACCTTTGTTCTAGCATCCAGCCAAACTAGACTACATGGAGCTCCACAGTGATCGTCTTCACCTCCAGCTGTTTGCATTTACTTCTTCCCTCTATCCTACATGTGTTTTCCTTCCCCTTCAGATATCAACCTATGAATTGCCTCTACCAAAAAGCCTACAATATTGACACAAACCTGGGCTAGTATCCCTTCTATGTCTTCCAATAAGTGCTGTCTTATGCCTGTCATTGTATGTATGACTCTGTACGGGAATTGCCTGTTTGTTTTTTCAGATTATAGCATACAGTTGTTGAGGGGTGGACTGTATCATCTTTATCTTGTAATTCCAGTGCTTGTCCTAGTACCTTAGCACATGGTTGCTGAATACATGAATGAAGAGTGAGAAACCAGAAGCTCTGATACTTAACTGCCATGATAATGAATTCAGTGTGCAACTATGGGCAAATTATATTTAATAGTAATTGCATATTGTACATATTTTTCATTCTTATTAACACTGATAAACTTTTCAACATATACTGACTTTCTCTTAGTTAACTGTGAAATCATTTAGATAAAGAATATAATTCTTTTTCATTGTAACTTCTGAATTTAAATCTGAATCCTCTATAGCAGGGGTCCCCAACCCCCAGGTCACAGACAGGTCCATGACCTGTTAGGAACCAGGCTGCACAGCAGGAGGTGAGTGGCAGGCAAGCGAGTGAAGCTTCATCTGTATTTCCAGCCACTGCCCGTTGCTCACATTATCACCTGAGCTCTGCCTCCTGTCAGATCAGCAAAGCCATTAGATTCTCACAGGAGTGAAAATCCTATTGTGAACTGCACGTTCAAGGGATCTAGGTCACATGCTCCTTATGAGACTCTAATGCCTGATGATATGTCATTGTCTCCTTTCTCTTCACGATGGGACCATCTAGTTACAGAAAAACAAGCTCAGGACTCCCATTGATTCTCCATTATGATGAGTTGTGTAATTATTTCATTATGTATTACAATGTAGTAATAATAGGAATAAAGTGCACAATAGATGTAATACGCTTGAATCACCATCCTGAAACCATCCCCCAAACCCCCATCTGTGGAAAAATTATCTTTCACAAAACTGCTGCCTGGTGCCAAAAAGGCTGGGGACTGCTGCTCTATAGCTTCTGCACTAGAATCTACTAATGAGTAAAATCTAAATCAATACCTAGTTTTAAAAGCATAACAAGAATATGTGCTGTCTGGCTGCAGTGGCTCATGCCTGTATTCTCAGCACTTTGGGAGGCCAGTGCAGGTGGACCACTTGAGGTCAGGAGTTCAAGACCAGCCTGGCCAATATGGTGAAATCCTGTCTCTACTAAAAACACAAAAATTAGCTGGGTGTGGTGGTGCATGCCTGTAGTCTCAGCTACTCGGGAAGCTGAGGTGGGAGAATCACTTGAACCCGGGAGGCAGAGGTTTCAGTGAGCCAAGATCATGCCACTGCACTCCAGCCTGAGCAACAGAGTGACTCCATCTCAAATGCAAAACAAAACAGAAAGAATACGTGCTGACAAAAAAAATCTAAAAGACAATAAAATTGTATTACTAGGCTGTTAACATGATATTTTGTTTCCCATTAAATGTGTGACATGCAAAAGTATTTATTAAATGAAAATATTTTTGTATCTTTTATGTCTGATGAAAATTTATATCATGT